GCCCTACTGGCAAAGCCAACTCAGTTAACGGGGCTCCATTATCACTGTTGGGACCTGGGCTTGTGGGAGCTCAGGAGTCTTCTCAGACCTCCTCATTGCTGTGCCAGGTGGAGGAGGTGTTTGTATTTACTGAGAGCAGTTGGGCCAATGGCCCATAGTCCTTGAGCACCCAGCTGACCCAGGCCACAGAGGCTGCTCATCTTGGTCTGGTGACCACAGGAGGCTGTGGCTGTTGGGATGACCCTCCCCAGTGTTGTTAACAACAGTCCCAGGCCATGTCCTGCTGGCCTTGAGTTCCCCTGTCCTCTTGTGAATGTCCCTAGAGCCATGGCCTCAAGGTTCCTGAAGTTCCCAATAATGTGACATGCTGCCCAGACCTCACTACACTCCTTTTTTATTTTGAGGCAGGGTCTCACTCTGTCACCCAGGCTGGAGTGCAGGGGCGTGATCACAGCTCACTGTAGCCCCTGCCTCCCGGGCTCAAGCCATCCTCCCACCTAAGCCTCCTGAATAACTAGGACCACAGGTGTCCACCACACCTGGCCCACTTTTGTATTTTCTGTCCAGACGGAGTCTTGCTATATTGCCCAGGCACGTCTCAAACTCCTGGGCTCAAGAGATCTGACTGCCTCAGCCTCCCAAAGTGCTGGGATTACAGGCATGAGCCACTGTGACCGGCACTCACGGCACTCCCTACCTGCCCCCTGCACCTCAAGAGTGAACCTTAAAAAATTGTTTTCAGGCCAGGTGTGGTGGCTCACACCTGTAATCCCAGCACTTTGGGAGGCCGAGGTGGGCAGATCTTCTGAGGTCAGGAGTTCGAGACCAGCCTGGCCAACATGGTGAAACCCCGTCTCTACTAAAAATACAAAAATTAGCCGGGCATGGTGGTGCACACCTGTAAGTCCAGCTACTAGGGAGGCTGAGGCAGGAGAATTGCTTGAACCCGGGAGGTGGAGGTTGCAGTGAGCCAAGATTGCGCCACTGCACTCCAGCCTGGGTGACAGAGCAAGACTCTATCTCAAAAAAAAAAAAAAAAAAAAAAAAATTTGTCTTCAGAGACCACAGGCTGGAAAACTAGATCTTGCCCTCAAATGTGTCTTGTTTGGCTGCTGCCTTCTTCTTTTTTTTTTTTTTAAATCATTTTAAAAATAGACGTAACATAAAATTTACCATCTTAAGCATATATATATATTTTTTTTCTTGAGAGAGAATCTTGCTCTGTCACCCAGGCTGGAGTGAAGTGGCATGATCTCGGCTCACTGCAACCTCTGCCTCCTGAGTTCAAGGAATTCTCCCACTTCAGCCTCCTGAGTAGCTGGGACTACAGGTGCACACCACCACACCTGGCTAATTTTTGTATTTTTAGTAGAGATGGGGTTTCACCATGTTGGCCAGGCTGGTCTTAAATTCCTGACCTCAGGTGATCCACCTGCTTAAGCCTCCCAAAGTGCTGGGATTATTGGCGTGAGCCACCGCGCCCGGCTGATCTGAAGCATTTTTGAGAGTAACGTTCAGCAGCAGTACATTCTCATTGTGCAACAACCATCACCATCTGATACAGTTTGGCTCTGTGTCCCCACCCAAATTTCATCTCGAATTGTAATCCCCACATGTCAAGGGAGGGACCTGGTGAGAGGTGAACGGATCATGGGGTGGTTTCCTCCATGCAGTTCTTGTGATAGTGAGTTCTCATGAGGTCTGATGGTTTAAAAGTGGCAGTTTGCCCTTCATGTGCTCACTATCTCTCTCCTGCCGCCATAGAAGACATGCTTTGTGTCTCCTCCTCCTTCTGCCAGGATTGTAAGTTTCCTGAGGCCTCCCCAGCCATGTGGAACTGTGAGTCAATTAAACCTCTTTTATTTATCTATCTATTTATTTATTTATTTATTTATTTTTATTTTTTGAGATGGAGTCTCTGTCTCCCAGGCTGGAGTACAGTGGCACAATCTCAGCTCACTGCAACTTTCGCCTCCTGGGTTCAAGTGATTCTCCTGTCTCCGGCTCCCGCATAGCTGGGACTACAGGTGTACACCACCACACCCGGCTTTTGTATTTTTAGTAGAGACAGGGTTTCACCATGTTGGCCAGGCTGGTCTCAGACTCCTGACCTCAAGTGATCCACCTGCCTCGGCCTCCCAAAGTGCTGGGATTACCGGTGTGAGTCACCATGCCTGATGAAACCTCTTTTCTTTATAAATTACCCAGTCTCAGGTATTTCTTTATAGCAGTGTGAAAACTGACTAATACACCATCCATCTCCAGAACTCTTTTCATCTTCTGCTACTGAAATTTGGGCCTCATTAAAGAGTAACTCCTCATTCGCCATCTGTCTCCGTGGGTTTGACTGCTCATGTAAGTGGAATCATCCAATATTTGTCCTTCTGGGCCCCTCATGCATTCAGCATTCTTCCTACAGGTACTTACTGAACACCTACTGTGTACCAGGCACTGTTCCAGGCACTGGGAGTACAGTGCTGAACACAACAGACAAAAATCCCTGCCTTCGCATATATCATCTCGTTTAATCCTCGAGACAGCTTCCATGAGGTAGCCTCATTATACAAATAAGGAAACTAAGAGGCTCACCTTGCTCCTGACTCTGTGCCCACAGGTAGAACACCTGAAGGAGAAGCTCATTAGCCAGGCCCAGGAAGTGAGCCGACTGCGATCTGAGCTGGTGAGGCCACAAGGCTGTCCTGGGGTAGCGCAACATGCGCCCCCTCGGCCCTGGCTCTCTGCAGGGGGGCACCGACTTGGAGAAGCACCGGGACCTGCTGATGGTGGAGAATGAGCGACTGAGGCAGGAGATGCGGCGCTGTGAGGCCGAGCTGCAAGAGCTGCGCACAAAGCCAGCAGGTCCCTGCCCAGGTTGTGAGCACAGCCAGGTGAGCAGAATGGCCGTGGTCCCCATGCTGGTTGCACTCATCCAGTGCCTCCCAATGGCTGCAGGAGAGCGCCCAGCTCCGTGACAAGCTGTCCCAGCTGCAGCTGGAGATGGCGGAAAGCAAAGGCATGCTGTCAGAGCTGAACCTAGAGGTGCAGCAGAAGACCGACCGGCTGGCTGAGGTGGAGCTGCGACTCAAGGACTGCCTGGCTGAGAAGGCACAGGAGGAGGAGCGGCTTAGTCGGCGCCTGCGTGACAGCCACGAGACCATTGCCAGCCTGCGGGCCCAGTCCCCACCTGTCAAGGTGAGCCCTGGCCCACCTGATCTGTGCCTCAGGCTCCACGTGCCATTCCTCCCTCACCCTGCAGTATGTCATCAAGACAGTGGAGGTGGAGTCGTCCAAGACCAAGCAGGCCCTCAGCGAGTCCCAGGCCCGGAACCAGCACCTGCAGGAGCAGGTGGCTATGCAGAGGCAGGTGCTGAAGGAGATGGAACAGCAGCTGCAGAGCTCACACCAGCTGACCGCGCGGCTCCGGGCGCAGGTACCCAGGCTGTGTGGGGGCACATGCCCAGCCGAGGTACTGAGCCTTTTCCTGGTCTGGCCAGATTGCCATGTACGAGTCAGAGCTGGAGCGGGCCCATGGGCAGATGCTGGAGGAGATGCAGTCCCTGGAAGAGGACAAGAACCGGGCCATTGAGGAGGCCTTTGCCAGAGCCCAGGTGGAGATGAAGGCTGTGCACGAGAATCTAGCAGGTGAGCTGACCAGCTGGGCCCTGTCTGCCCCACCTCCCGCCTCACAGCCCGAGTGTCCCCATAGGCGTCCGGACCAACTTGCTGACCTTGCAGCCGGCACTGCGGACCCTCACCAACGACTACAATGGGCTCAAGCGGCAGGTGCGCGGCTTCCCACTGCTGCTGCAGGAGGCCCTCAGGAGTGTCAAGGCCGAGGTGAGCGAGGGCAGTGGGTGGGAGGGTCCAGGTCCCCCTGACAGTGGTGTGCACCCCCCACCAGATAGGCCAGGCCATCGAGGAGGTCAACAGCAACAACCAGGAGCTGCTGCGCAAGTACCGCCGCGAGCTGCAGCTGCGTAAGAAGTGCCACAATGAGCTCGTGCGGCTGAAAGGTGACTGCAGGAGGGCTGGGGGTGGGCGCTGGTGGACCCATTTCCCCATCCCCAACCAATCCAGGGAACATCCGAGTGATTGCTCGTGTCCGGCCAGTCACCAAAGAGGATGGGGAAGGACCTGAGGCCACCAATGCTGTGACTTTCGATGCCGACGACGACTCCATCATCCACCTGCTGCACAAGGGCAAGCCTGTGTCCTTCGAGCTGGACAAGGTCTTCTCCCCACAGGCCTCGCAGCAGGACGTGAGTGTGGCCCCATGCGGGAAAGGGAAAGCCCCCACCAGCCTCCCTCCCACCACCCTCCCAGGTGTTCCAGGAGGTGCAGGCCCTGGTCACCTCTTGCATTGATGGCTTCAATGTCTGCATCTTTGCGTACGGCCAGACGGGCGCCGGCAAGACGTACACGATGGAGGTGGGTGCTGCCCAATGGGGTGGGGGTTCACATGGCTTACTGGGGCCTTTCCTTCTGTCCCCAGGGGACCGCTGAGAACCCAGGTATCAACCAGCGGGCCCTGCAGCTGCTCTTCTCCGAGGTGCAGGAGAAGGCGTCTGACTGGGAGTACACCATCACCGTCAGCGCTGCGGAGATCTACAATGAGGTCCTCAGGTGGGAGCCCCAGGGTGTGCGGAGCAGGCCTCGGAGGGGGTGACTGTCTCACCTGCCCCTCCAGGGACCTGCTAGGGAAAGAGCCTCAGGAAAAACTGGAGATCCGGCTGTGCCCAGACGGCAGTGGGCAGCTGTATGTACCAGGGCTGACTGAGTTCCAAGTGCAGAGCGTGGACGACATCAACAAGGTGTGGAGGCGGGAGCCCCTGACCACAGCCACGCTGTGCCTCTGCCCTCCTCCCAATCCCCCAGGTGTTTGAGTTTGGCCACACTAATCGCACGACCGAGTTCACCAACCTGAACGAGCACAGCTCCCGCTCGCACGCGCTGCTCATCGTGACGGTGCGAGGCGTGGACTGCAGCACAGGCCTCCGCACCACGGGTGAGAGTGGCAGGCAGCCTGGCCTGAGGATCCAGGCCTGATCTGGTGGGTGCCTTCCCTGCAGGGAAGCTGAACCTGGTGGACTTGGCTGGCTCGGAGCGCGTGGGCAAGTCGGGGGCCGAGGGCAGCCGCCTGCGGGAGGCGCAGCACATCAACAAGTCGCTGTCGGCTCTGGGGGACGTCATTGCTGCCCTGCGCTCCCGCCAGGGCCACGTGCCCTTCCGCAACTCCAAGCTCACCTACCTGCTGCAGGATTCGCTTAGTGGTGACAGCAAGACCCTCATGGTGGTACAGGTGAGGACCTTGGGTTAGGGCGGGCCAGTCCCCCGGGTGGGCAGTGAGCTCTCGTGTCCCCTAGGTGTCCCCCGTGGAGAAGAACACTAGCGAGACGCTCTATTCCCTCAAGTTTGCTGAGAGGGTGCGCTCTGTGGAGCTGGGGCCTGGGCTACGCAGGGCAGAGCTTGGGTCCTGGTCAAGCCAGGAGCATCTAGAGGTACGGGGACTGTCACAGGCCTGGCTCAGGTGGCCCCCGCCCATCCGCCCTTCCCTGCTCACAGTGGGAGCCGGCTTGTCAGACGCCACAGCCCTCGGCACGGGCCCACTCAGCCCCCAGCTCTGGGACCAGTAGCCGCCCTGGATCCATCCGGAGGAAGCTGCAGCCCTCGGGTGAGCCTGGAGTGGCAGTGTGGGTGGGGAGTGACAAGAGGCTGATGATCTCATGCCCCTGCAGGGAAGTCGCGGCCACTGCCTGTGTGACGGATGTGACCCCGCTGGGCCTGAAGCTGGGCCCTCACTGGCCTGTCCCTGCTGCAGCGCCAGGACCCCCGGAGGTAGAGGCGAGAGTGGAGGCTCTTCTTCTGCCCCGTCTCCCCTCAAAGATGAGAAACATGTTCAGAAGGAAACGGTGTCTCTCGGCTGTGGCTCTGAGTGCAAATTGCATGGGCGGAAAGGCGGGGGTGGCTGCTCTTCCTGGCAGGCCTGGGCCATCAGCGAACTGGGCCCCGTGAGGAGGGCGGGAGTGTGGAGGAGGGTGGGCCTCTCACCCAGGCTTTCTCGGCCCCTCTCCTCAGCTTGCAGAGCTGGCCAGCCCCCTCCTTAGGGGGTGGGCGAGGAGCCTCTGGGCAGACCCAAGAACCATGGGGACTGGGGTGGGTTGGTGGCACCAATGGCAGCCCTCCCCGCCCCTCTCCTTCAAGGAGGGTTCCCGCAGCTGGGGGGTGTGCGGAGGCGCATGGCCTCCCGCCACGGGGCCGTGCTGTGTTTATGGCTGGCAGAGGCAGCCAGCGGGTGGGGGATTCTGCTGCTCGCTCACCTGCCTGGCTCGCTGGTCTCTCGAATTTTCTTCCCTCTGAAATCCTATTTAAGAACTTTTGGAAGCTTAGCCATTTTTACTTATTAAAATAAAAGAAGCCTTTTTACACAAGTATGGTCTGAAAAAGTTGGTCTGTGAGCCCC